ACAATTTTTTTTTCTATTTCTATGAAGAGAAAGCCACAGAGTCCTAAAATAATTCTAAAACTCATCATGACTTTCTTGCCTAAAAGATCTTGATTTCAATCGTGCCTAGTTTTGCTTTAATCACTTGCTTGAGAAATACATAAATCCCCACTTAAGATTAGTGCAGGCATATCTCTGGCACCCATTTCTGGTTCTATTAAAATTCCTAGAGATGTCAAAAATTACATTAGGCCACCTGACAGGCTATACCTAGAAGAGAAAAAATGATTTGTAAAAGCAGTGGGGCTATTTGCGATTGCTTTTTTTTTTTCTTAAATATCACCTATTAGGTTGAAAACCTGAAATTGCAGCTTTCTGTAGAAATGGCGGAAGACAAACTAACATTTTTAAAGCGCTCTCATTTAGCTCTGATGAGTACTACACCCCTGATATTCTTCTGATACTAAAATAATTTTCCTAGTGTAGTCTAAACTTTTTTAAAAAGACATGTAATCCGCGGAGTTTGTAACTCAAAACGAGTGCATCTAGGAGGTATCGCAAGCCGTTTCTGGATTAAATTCCCAGCTAGCTAGCTAGCTAAGCAGGGGCGGTGAAGAAGACAATCTGCAGCCTAGGGAAGAAAACGCTTTCGCATTGTTCTTACGTGTTTACGTTATTTTATTTCCCTAGAGCAAGGCAGGAGTAGGGACTCGAATGGTACAGTTGGGCTGGGGATCGCCCTGGTACAATAAAAGCGTCCAGAGAGGACGGTAACAGGCAGGAGCTCCAAAGGTCAGTCCCTGCAATTTAAGACTCAGGAATTTAGGTTGCACAAAAAGGAAAGCAACCTACTGCATTTGGCACTGGCGGTCCCGGGAGGCCGGGGGTGGGGAAGCGCCCAGTGCGCAGACTCCGCGGGCTTGCGCAGGCCCGCAAAAGAGGGACGGGGGTGGTGCCTTTGGGGCGCGGCGCCGCGGCTGGGGGCGTGGCGCCGGGGATTGGGAGGGCTTCTTGCAGGCTGCTGGGCTGGGGCTAAGGGCTGCTCAGTTTCCTTCAGCGGGGCACTGGGAAGCGCCATGGCACTGCAGGGCATCTCGGTCGTGGAGCTGTCCGGCCTGGCCCCGGGCCCGTTCTGTGCTATGGTCCTGGCTGACTTCGGGGCGCGTGTGGTACGCGTGGACCGGCCCGGCTCCCGCTACGACGTGAGCCGCTTGGGCCGGGGCAAGCGCTCGCTAGTGCTGGACCTGAAGCAGCCGCGGGGAGCCGCCGTGCTGCGGCGTCTGTGCAAGCGGTCGGATGTGCTGCTGGAGCCCTTCCGCCGCGGTGAGCCCGGGCCCCGCGGGCTGCTCTCGGGATCTCTTAAGAAGATCGTTACTTTTCTCTTAAGGTGTCATGGAGAAACTCCAGCTGGGCCCAGAGATTCTGCAGCGGGAAAATCCAAGGCTTATTTATGCCAGGCTGAGTGGATTTGGCCAGTCAGGAAGCTTCTGCCGGTTAGCTGGCCACGATATCAACTATTTGGCTTTGTCAGGTATGTTGAAAAAAAATTTAGTCTACACTTTTAAGAGACATTAAATTTGTTTTTAATGATGTAGGTGTTCTCTCAAAAATTGGCAGAAGTGGTGAGAATCCGTATGCCCCGCTGAATCTCCTGGCTGACTTTGCTGGTGGTGGCCTTATGTGTGCACTGGGCATTATAATGGCTCTTTTTGACCGCACACGCACTGGCAAGGGTCAGGTCATTGATGCAAATATGGTAAGTATTAATTGGGGTAGATGCCTGCCACTCTGGATTTGTCTTGTATTCTGTTTTCTCAAAGGTGGAAGGAACAGCATATTTAAGTTCTTTTCTGTGGAAAACTCAGAAATTGAGTCTGTGGGAAGCACCTCGAGGACAGAACATGTTGGATGGTGGAGCACCTTTCTATACGACTTACAGGACAGCAGATGGGGAATTCATGGCTGTTGGAGCAATAGAACCCCAGTTCTACGAGCTGCTGATCAAAGGTAAGTGAACTTCACGCGTCTCCCCCAGTTCCATAATAATTTAGGAAATTGTATTTTTCCTCAGGACTTGGACTAAAGTCTGATGAACTTCCCAATCAGATGAGCATGGATGATTGGCCAGAAATGAAGAAGAAGTTTGCAGATGTATTTGCAGAGAAGACGAAGGCAGAGTGGTGTCAAATCTTTGACGGCACAGATGCCTGTGTGACTCCGGTTCTGACTTTTGAGGAGGTTGTTCATCATGATCACAACAAGGAACGGGGCTCGTTTATCACCAGTGAGGAGCAGGACGTGAGCCCCCGCCCTGCACCTCTGCTGTTAAACACCCCAGCCATCCCTTCTTTCAAAAGGGATCCTTTCATAGGAGAACACACTGAGGAGATACTTGAAGAATTTGGATTCAGCCGCGAAGAGATTTATCAGCTTAACTCAGATAAAATCATTGAAAGTAATAAGGTAAAAGCTAGTCTCTAACTTCCAGGCCCACGGCTCAAGTGAATTTGAATACTGCATTTACAGTGTAGAGTAACACATAACATTGTATGCATGGAAACATGGAGGAACAGTATTACAGTGTCCTACCACTCTAATCAAGAAAAGAATTACAGACTCTGATTCTACAGTGATGATTGAATTCTAAAAATGGTTATCATTAGGGCTTTTGATTTATAAAACTTTGGGTACTTATACTAAATTATGGTAGTTATTCTGCCTTCCAGTTTGCTTGATATATTTGTTGATATTAAGATTCTTGACTTATATTTTGAATGGGTTCTAGTGAAAAAGGAATGATATATTCTTGAAGACATCGATATACATTTATTTACACTCTTGATTCTACAATGTAGAAAATGAGGAAATGCCACAAATTGTATGGTGATAAAAGTCACGTGAAACAGAGTGATTGGTTGCATCCAGGCCTTTTGTCTTGGTGTTCATGATCTCCCTCTAAGCACATTCCAAACTTTAGCAACAGTTATCACACTTTGTAATTTGCAAAGAAAAGTTTCACCTGTATTGAATCAGAATGCCTTCAACTGAAAAAAACATATCCAAAATAATGAGGAAATGTGTTGGCTCACTACGTAGAGTCCAGAGGGACAGTCAGTTTTAGGGTTGCCTGTATCCAGTAACTCGGGGCCTGTTTCCCCGTGGGTCTCTGGGCTGTCAGCTTTCCTTTCTCCATGTGTTTGATTTCTCCTCAGGCTGGTAGCAAGTTCTGGATCTTATACCCAACACACAGCAACATCCAGAAATAAAGATCTCAGGACCCCCCAGCAAGTCGTTTTGTGTCTCCTTGGACTGAGTTAAGTTACAAGCCTTTCTTATACCTGTCTTTGACAAAGAAGACGGGATTGTCTTTACATAAAACCAGCCTGCTCCTGGAGCTTCCCTGGACTCAACTTCCTAAAGGCATGTGAGGAAGGGGTAGATTCCACAATCTAATCCGGGTGCCATCAGAGTAGAGGGAGTAGAGAATGGATGTTGGGTAGGCCATCAATAAGGTCCATTCTGCGCAGTATCTCAACTGCCGTTCAACAATCGCAAGAGGAAGGTGGAGCAGGTTTCTTCATCTTACAGTTGAGAAAACAGAGACTCAGAAGGGCTTCTTAGTTCATGTTTCCCTTAGCGCCTCAGTGATTTTTTCATGGTGGCTTAGGCCAAAAGAAATATCTAACCATTCAATTTATAAATAATTAGGTCCCCAACGAATTAAATATTATGTCCTACCAACTTATTAGCTGCTTGAAAAATATAATACACATAAATAAAAAAATATATTTTTCATTTCTATTTCATTGTTAATCACAACTACTTACTAAGGAGATGTATGCACCTATTGGACACTGTGCAACTTCTCACCTGGAATGAGATTGGACACTGCTGCCCTCATTTTCTGCTCCATGTTGGTGTCCATATAGTACTTGATTTTTTATCAGATGGCCTGGAAAACCCAGTCTCACAAAAATATGAAATTATCAGAAGGATTATAGTGCAATCTTATGTTGAAAGAATGAACTACCTCACTAGTAGTTCACGTGATGTCTGACAGATGTTGAGTTTCATTGTGTTTGTGTGTTCAAATTTTTAAATATTCTGAGATACTCTTGTGAGGTCACTCTAATGCCCTGGGTGCCTTGGCACAGTTTTAGAAATACCAGTTGAAAATATTTGCTCAGGAATATGCAACTAGGAAGGGGCAGAATCAGAATTTAAGCTTTCATATTCTAGCCTTCAGTCTTGTTCTTCAACCATTTTTAGGAACTTTCCCATAAGGTTATGTTTTCCAGCCCAGGCATGGAGGATCACTTGAGGCCAAGAGTTCGAGACCAGCCTGGGGAACTTGGCTGGACCTCCGTTTCTACGAAATAAAAATAAAAAAATTATCCAGGTATGGTGGTGTGTGCCTGTAGTCCTATCTACTCAAGGGTGGGGCAGGAGGATCACTTGAGCCCAGGAATTTGAGGCCACAGTGAATTAGGATTGCACCACTGCACTCTAGCCCAGGCAACAGAACAAGAACCTGTCTCTAAATAAATAAATAAAAATAATAATAATAAAAAAGATGTTTTCCCTACAACTCAGACTTTTCATTTGAACTCGGTCCAGCAAGGAAAATATAACCCACTCGAAGTCTTTAAAACAGAGGAAATTTAATATAAAGAATTCCACTGGTGACGAAAGAGCAGAGAAGCCCAGAAGATAGTGAGGCAACCCTGATAGGAACATAACTAGGAAGCCAAGACCACTCCTATGGTTGCAGGGGTGATGGGAAAGCTGGTGTACTTGGACCCAGAAGCCAAAGTTGCTGCACCCACCTTGGAGACATAGACACTGGCAGTAATACCTCAGGGAGAAGAAAGAAATCTAGGGAAATATCCTGGCTTCTTTCCTTCTCTCTCTCCCCTAGTCTTCCTACCAGTGTCTCCCATTAGCCAAATCTACCTAGAAGCCAGAAAACAAGGGAACCCTGGAAATGTAGCCCCATAAGATAAAGAGCACCAAAGGAAATAGATCTGAGCAGACAGGCAGCACAAAATGCAGTGTGTATGGTTTATTCACTCAGTAATTCCTTTAGCAAATGTTTATTGAGGATCTACTAGGTGCCAGGTATCATGATACTTGCTGGGGATACCATAATGAACAAAACAGACCTGTTCTCCGCTCTTGAGGAAATCAAAGACAAACACAGGATATGGAATAAACCCAGAATTATCTCATTGTAAAATGTGTTAAGTACCACGAGGAGAAATATCAGGGCGATCTGACACAGCTAATGATTTGAAGAAGGGTGTGACCTGCCACCATTTTAAATCTAGTTATTTCACTCCTGAGCTGTGTGTGTGGAAAACTTGTAGTAAAAAATAGAATGTCTATATTTATAAAAAGTTTATGAAAAGATATCAATTTATTTACATTTTGACAAACTCTAT